CTTAAGTTACTTTCTGCCGGCCAAGGTTTTCTCATCAGAAAATGAGGACAAGTGTTTGACCTAGAATTTGGGAAATCTGACTAGTGCTGTACTGTGCTAAAATTCACTCTTCTTATGTATAACGTTGTTTTATTATTTTATTAGTTGATGGCCTCTCAACCGTACCCAGTAATAAGAGAAACTTTACCCTCTAATTAGAAAATAATGGATATCTACTTTTGGCCTGCTGTGGCAGAGGAAAAGGCAGTTACCCTAGGACTGGTTTTGAAATAATCTTTCTAAAAACAAAGAAAAAACTACGTTAATTTTGGATTCTTCCCGATAACACATATATTTGATCCAATAGAAAAATGATGTCTAAATTACTTGTCAGATAAATTGATTATCTTTTCCAGATTATTACATTACTATTTAAGGAAGAAATAACTTGGCCATAGTATTTTCACTGTCACACACGATCACACACAGCTCATTTGCTCTTGGCACCCTTACAGACACTGAAATACAAGCACAAAGAAAGCACGTTTATATAACACAGATCACCAGTTACTCAATTACGGCCACACACAAAAAAGCAGATATACATACAGATACCCTTCATAAGCAAACCACAATAGAGATCTGTGTAAAATCGTCTTACTCTGTTAGACGATTCTACACAGTTATAAAATCCCATTACTACGCAGCTTAAAGTACAAATCACCTCACACCCCACAGCAGGAAGAATCACACACAGGCAGAAACACAACCATACACACCCGGCCACGGAAAGACTCTCAGTCCACCTGGCATCTCCCATTGTCACACACACCCCAAGGGCCTGGGAGGGCACACACAGGGTCCTCTGCAAATCCGAGGTTCCGGCGGGTCCCCGCACCGGCCCCAGCTCCTCCCCCGCACCTGCCTGGCCGGCGGGTCCCACCCTCTCTCCTGCCAGGGGTAGACCCTGGGACCACTCAGCTCGCTCTCGCAGGCCCTGAGCGTCTGACGCCTGCGCACTGAGCGCGGGCGGGCGGGCACTCCCAGAAACCTCCGGGGCGCTGCAGGCGGGACAAGCAGGTTCCACAGGCCGAGCCCACGAGCCCCTCGAGGGGTGAGCGGCCCGGGCCTCCTGGCGTTCTGGCCGGCTAGCCAAGCGCTGGACTACATTTCCCAGAGGCACGGCGTCCGGAGCGCTGGACTACATTTCCCAGAGGCACCGCTCCCGGAGCGTAGCTTCATTTCCGTTAGTTTGCGAGATTTGGAGGCCTCGCGTGGGGAGAGGGCCGCGTCTGTGGAGGAGCTTGGCTCCGCACCTGCTGGGCTGGCGAACCCGAAATTGGGCTTGGAACCCGGGAGCCAGATCTTGGACCCTGAACTGCACCTCTGTCAAGGTAGGAGTGTCCGGGATGCCGGAGCGGACACGATCTCATTCCATTTTTCTTTTTCTGAGAGTAGAGCCCAGAGGAGAAAGAATGGCTGTTTCAGTAGCAATGTCCAAGGTGAGTATTTCCTCTTTGTTTCCTGAAATACCCTGGTCTCATGGTTCTGCTTTCTCCTCCGTAGCTCTGCATTCTCCAGACTCTGTGCTTTCCTAAGATAGGAACCCAGAAGAGGACTGATCATTTCTTGCAGCTCTAAAAACCATGGCTCGGGTAAATTGGAGTTTCCTTGTGCTCTTTTCACTTTCCAAAATTAACATTTTGTTTGTTGTTTCAGAAATTAGTGATGTTCAGGGATGTTGCCATTGACTTCTCTCAGGAAGAGTGGGAATGCCTGGACTCTGCTCAGAGAGATTTGTATAGAGATGTGATGTTGGAGAACTATAGCAACTTGGTATCACTAGGTAAGGAATCTAGCCTTCATATTTCAGGATCTAAATTCTATACTGACAATTATTTTTTTCTCAGCACTCTGAAGATATTATTCCACTGTCCTCTGGCTTCTATTGTTGCTCTTGAGAAGTCTGCCATCTGTTTCATTGTTATTCCTTTTGTAAGTAATCTGTATTTTCTCTGGCTGCTTTTTCTCAATTTTTTTATTCTCTCTTATCTTTCAGACTTGCCTTCAAGGTGTGCAAGTAAGGACTTATCTCCAGAAAAGAACACTTATGAAACAGAATTATCCCAATGGGAAATGAGTGACAGACTTGAAAACTGTGATCTTGAAGAGTCCAATTCCAGGGATTATTTGGAAGCCAAAGGCAAGATGGAGAAGCAACAAGAAAATCAGAAGGAATATTTCAGGCAAGGGATGATCATATATGACAAAATGTCCATTTTCAACCAGCATACTTACTTATCTCAACATTCAAGATGTCATTCTACTGAGAAACCCTATAAATGTAAGGAATGTGGGAAAGCCTTCAGACGAGCCTCACACCTAACACAACATCAAAGTATTCATACTGGTGAAAAACCCTATGAATGTAAGCAATGCGGGAAGGCCTTTAGTCGTGATTCACAACTCAGTCTTCATCAGAGACTTCATACTGGTGAGAAACCCTATGCATGTAAGGAATGTGGGAAGGCCTTTACTCAAAGCTCACAACTTATTTTACATCATAGAATTCATACTGGTGAAAAACCATATAAATGTGAAGAATGTGGGAAAGCCTTTATTCGTAGCTCACAACTTACCCGACATCAAAAAGTTCATACTGGTGAGAAACCTTATGAATGTAAAGAATGTGGGAAGGCCTTTACTCAGAATTCACAACTTACACTACACCAGAGACTTCATACTGGTGAAAAGCTCTATGAATGTAAAGAATGTAGGAAGGTCTTTACTCAGCTCTCACAACTTATTCTGCATAAGAGAATTCATACCGGTGAGAAACCCTATGAATGTAAGGAATGTGGAAAAGCTTTTATTTGTGGCTCACAGCTTTCTCAACATCAGAAAATTCATAATGGGGAAAAACCATATGAATGTAAGGAATGTGGAAGGGCCTTTATTCGGGGCTCACTACTGATGCAACATCAGAGGATTCATACTGGTGAAAAACCCTATAAATGTGAAGAATGTGGGAAGGCCTTTATCCGTGGCTCACAACTTACTCAACACCAGAGAATTCACACCAATGAAAAGCCCTATGAATGTAAGGAATGTGGAAAGATGTTTAGTCATGGCTCACAACTTACTCAACATCAGAGAATACACACTGGTGAGAAACCCTATCAATGTAAGGAATGTGGAAAAGCGTTTAATCGTGGCTCACTCCTTACACGACACCAGAGGATTCATACTGGTGAGAAACCCTATGAATGTAAAGAATGTGGAAAAACCTTTAGTCGTGGCTCAGAACTTACTCAACATGAGCGAATTCACACAGGTGAGAAACCCTATGAATGTAAGGAATGTGGGAAATCTTTTATTCGTGGTTCCCAGCTTACTCAACATCAGAGAATCCATACTGGTGAGAAACCTTATGAATGTAAAGAATGTAGAATGGCCTTTACTCAGAGTTCACATCTTTCCCAACATCAAAGACTTCACACTGGTGAGAAACCCTATGTGTGTAATGAATGTGGAAAGGCCTTTGCGCGTGGCTTACTACTTATACAACATCAGAGAATTCATACTGGTGAGAAACCATATCAATGTAAGGAATGTGGGAAAGCCTTTATTCGTGGTTCACAGTTGACTCAACATCAGCGAATTCACACTGGAGAAAAACCCTATGAATGCAAGGAGTGTGGCAAGGCCTTTAGTCATGGCTCTCAGCTTACTCTACATCAGAGAATCCATACTGGTGAGAAGCCCTATGAATGCAGAGAATGTAGAAAGGCCTTTACTCAGAGTTCACATCTTTCTCGGCATCAGAGAATTCATACTGGTGAGAAACCATATCAATGTAAGGAATGTGGGAAGGCCTTTACTCGTGGTTCACAGCTAACTCAACATCAGAGAATTCATATCAGTGAGAAATCTTTTGAATATAAGGAATGTGGGATTGACTTTAGTCATGGCTCACAAGTTTACATGTGAATTGTCTGATTATTTGAGATCACTATGAAGAGGTTCTCTGGTTGTTAGCAGCAAAGAATTCTCACAAATGTGAATATGGGCGCACATTTGCCTCATAAAGCACAGCATCAGATAATTTATGTGAGAGAAAATGGTAGTGTCATTCATATAGAAAAACATCATTACTGGAAACCTATTAAACATTAGCAAATTGGAGAATAGTTTTAATATAGTAAATGTAGGAAGCCCTTTAGCCATATTGAAAACAAATATCTTTTTCAACGTTATCTTAGCTCTACTAGTTGATCTTTTTGTTATATGTATCATGATACTTAACCTCTACCTTGGTTTAATCATTTTAAGATAGACCTAAGTATATTACCTTTATTGTAAGATTCTTGGAAGTATTATGTAAGTTATTACATGTAAAAGCTCTTAGAATGGTGCCTTGAACGTAGCATACCACAAATATTAGCTACCATTTTCACTAGTGTTATTTTAGAGAATTTGCATGAGAGGAGAGTACTTATGAGTATAATGAATATTGAGAAATCTTTTATCAACACATCCAAGATGACTTGGTTGGGGGGCACTGTATGCCATAATGAATGTGAGAAAGCTGTCATTTAAATCTCATCCATTATTGCTATAAGAGGAAATTCATACTGTTAAAAAAAAAAAAACCCAGTGGATATAATCAGTGTATTATTAAAAAAAAAAAAACCCAGTGGATGTAATCAGTGTATTATTGAGCACAGCTGTTAGAGAAGTGGGACAAGGTGTGAAGTGATTTTTAACGAAGTCTAAGATCCAAAGTCTAATAAATCTAGGAATTTTTTAAAAACTTGAATGTATTGCTTTTGAAGTAAACAAAATAACTGATATTACAGACTATTTTGCAATGAAAAATGATGAGAGTTTGTGATACAGACTGCTTTTTTCCTACCCTATATCTATTTTCTCTTTTTTAGTAACAAATTTCTGGGCTGAAAATCTCAGCCTTCCTTGCAGGTCAACAAGATAGAAGTGATATTTATATGAGTAGGAGATTTACGAAATCCATTTTTCCTGTCTTTTTTTCCGTGCCTACAATGTGGACATCTAAGCTGGAGCTCCGTTACTCTCATGGGGACTTTGAGAATGGTATCTGGGTGTTATGGATCATGGAGCAGAAATACAGAAGGAGTCTGCAACCCTGATGACTTTGTGGAACAGCCATACTAGCTCTGGTCTGCTTGCCTCCTGTTTCTCTTTAAATAAAATTAAACATCTTATTTGTTGATGCTATTGTAGTTCTGTTATTGACAATAAAAATTCTTAAGGATATAAAATTTTGTACCTGGAAGTGGGATGCTATGGGTA